AAAAATTTGGGGGTTGAGGGTTGGATGATACTAACTCATGCAAACACCAAACCCTGCCTTTCTTCCCCTTCCCGGTGGCAAGAGGGCTTTTCAGATCAGTGATACATTCGCTGATTCTAGTGTTTTCCACCCTAGTAGTCAAGCCTTTGGGTGTCCAAACAAATAGAGAACAAGAGATCAGGATCTCTAAAGGTCTAGAAAAACCCTGGGCCACTTCCATTTTGTGAGGTTCTCAGCATACTGAAAACTGAAGATGTACTAAGAGTGGGTTACTAAAATGGTGGCGTATCTTAAATCTTTCCATGGCACCATCCTTTCTCTCGTCCTGTCATCCCTGTATCTCTCTGCCCTGACACCTAATCTCACTTCAGGAAACATAAATTGAAAGTTCAAATAACCTCGGATTATATTATTCTGGACTGTGTGTTATGCTGGGCGACGAGGCTGCGCAGGCTCCTGGGCCGAGCCATGACTCTGCAGGAACTGCGGCGCCGGCTCACACAGCGCGGAGCAGTGCACGCCAATCCGGCCAGGCGCTCGCGCTGGGTTCTGCTCACGCCCGTAGGGGCCCGCGTTCGCTGCAACGGGCCCTTCCTGATGGCCGATCGTCGGACTCCTACCCCTTTTGCCGGCTGCCGTTTGCCCCGTCAGCGAAGGGCGCGCGATGCGTCCCAAGTCTCGGCTCCAGGAACCAGACGGGTGAGGGCTACTGGGGGTTGGGTTGGAACGCCCCGAAGGCACCACAGCAACCGACGCGGGAACGCCTGTTAAACCAGCCCCGCCCCGAGACGCGCGCGCCCGGCGGTCTCGATCCAGCGTGGCCCGCCCCTCACCTCCCGCCCAACCAACAGCCACTTCCTGCCTCACTCCCGGCCAATCTTCACACTCCACGAAGAATAGCCGTAGGGGGCGTATGGGACGGTGCGTAGAGCGATGCCCACGCCGGCCAACCGGATGTCGGGGCTTGCGCGGGAGGGCGGGACTTGGCGCCGGCTGTGGCTACTCAGGGGCCAGGGGCGGGCACAGGGCCGGGCTTCGTGCGGTGGGGCTCGCTCGCGCGGCAGCGGTGGCCGAGGCCTCTTGGTTCTGCGGCACGTGACGGTCGGGCCGCCTCCGCCTCTCTCTTTACTGCGGCGCGGGGCAAGGTGTGCGGGCGGGAAGGGGCACGGGCACCCCCGCGGTCCCCGGGAGGCTAGAGGTGAGAGGGGAGACCTGAGCGCGTCCTCGGGCAGCGTTACAGTTTAATATTTGAAAATCCAAAGCGGAGACTGGACCCTAGTTCCCTGAAGAGAAAGGGGAATGTACCAGAAGGAGAACACGCAGTGGTTGAGAAACTTAGCAGTTACAGCACCTATTCTGGAGGCGAGTAATCCAGTTGGAGAGGGACAGGGCGTTAAAAGCAGGAAAGCCCCCGAAAGCTCATCTAAGTGCATCTCTTTCCACACCGGAGGCCTGGAGGTATGAAATGACTGGCCCAAGGTCATGCGATTTACATTTAACTGATTTTGCTCTTTATGTGTAGATCATGGAAGGGAAGTGGTTGCTGTGTATGTTACTGGTGCTTGGAACTGCTATTGTTGAGGCTCATGATGGACATGATGATGATGTGATTGATATTGAGGATGACCTTGACGATGTCATTGAAGAGGTAGAAGACTCAAAACCAGATACCACTGCTCCTCCTTCATCTCCCAAGGTTTGAAATGGTCTTTGAATCTATTCCTTTTAAAATTTTTAATTCATTTATGTATTTAACACAGGTTACTTACAAAGCTCCAGTTCCAACAGGGGAAGTATATTTTGCTGATTCTTTTGACAGAGGAACTCTGTCAGGGTAAGTGTTTTCCAGAGAAATATATGTTAGAGTTAAGACTGATTTTGGGATTTGTTATTTACAGGTGGATTTTATCCAAAGCCAAGAAAGACGATACCGATGATGAAATTGCCAAATATGATGGTGAGAATCCCATTTGGTTTAGATATAATAGCAAGCAGTGGAACTTTTTTGTGTTGTCTTGTAGGAAAGTGGGAGGTAGAGGAAATGAAGGAGTCAAAGCTTCCAGGTGATAAAGGACTTGTGTTGATGTCTCGGGCCAAGCATCATGCCATCTCTGCTAAACTGAACAAGCCCTTCCTGTTTGACACCAAGCCTCTCATTGTTCAGTAAGTGAAATGCTTGTTGGATAAAAGCTTTCATACAGTTTTCTGCTTTTCTCTCTGATATTAGGTATGAGGTTAATTTCCAAAATGGAATAGAATGTGGTGGTGCCTATGTGAAACTGCTTTCTAAAACACCAGAACTCAACCTGGTATGTAATTCCCATTTCTGGAATGTGGCTGGTGACTTCAAATAATCCTTTTTTGTTTTTGAAGGATCAGTTCCATGACAAGACCCCTTATACGATTATGTTTGGTCCAGATAAATGTGGAGAGGACTATAAACTGCACTTCATCTTCCGACACAAAAACCCCAAAACGGGTATCTATGAAGAAAAACATGCTAAGAGGCCAGATGCAGATCTGAAGACCTATTTTACTGATAAGAAAACACATCTTTACACACTAAGTAAGAAAAAGCATTAGTTTGGGGGCTTATGGGTACTTTTAATTCCATTTAATGTTTCTTTCAGTCTTGAATCCAGATAATAGTTTTGAAATACTGGTTGACCAATCTGTGGTGAATAGTGGAAATCTGCTCAATGACATGACTCCTCCTGTAAATCCTTCACGTGAAATTGAGGACCCAGAAGACCGGAAGCCCGAGGATTGGGATGAAAGACCAAAAATCCCAGATCCAGAAGCTGTCAAGCCAGATGACTGGTGAGTCTTGGGGAACTGTCTTCAAGTGTAAGTGTCATAACTGGCTTTTTCTTTTGTATTTAAGGGATGAAGATGCCCCTGCTAAGATTCCAGATGAAGAGGCCACAAAACCCGAAGGCTGGTTAGATGATGAGCCTGAGTACGTACCTGATCCAGACGCAGAGAAACCTGAGGATTGGTAAGAACTTCAGTTAACTTTTTTTAATTACCCTGTTTATAATTTGTTGTTTGTACCTCCGTAGGGATGAAGACATGGATGGAGAATGGGAGGCTCCTCAGATTGCCAACCCTAGATGTGAGTCAGCTCCTGGATGTGGTGTCTGGCAGCGACCTGTGATTGACAACCCCAATTATAAAGGCAAATGGAAGCCTCCTATGATTGACAATCCCAGTTACCAGGTTTGTGCCTCTTGATGGTTGAGTTGCTTTCAGAAATGATTTTCTGAAACATTTTTTTTTCTAGGGAATCTGGAAACCCAGGAAAATACCAAATCCAGATTTCTTTGAAGATCTGGAACCTTTCAGAATGACTCCTTTTAGTGCTATTGGTTTGGAGCTGTGGTCCATGACCTCTGACATTTTTTTTGACAACTTTATCATTTGTGCTGATCGAAGAATAGTTGATGATTGGGCCAATGATGGATGGGGCCTGAAGAAAGCTGCTGATGGGGCTGCTGAGGTTCGTGTTTGCTGCTTGTGCATTTGTGTCTGGAACTTTCAATCAGCCCTGTCTTGTTTTTCAGCCAGGCGTTGTGGGGCAGATGATCGAGGCAGCTGAAGAGCGCCCGTGGCTGTGGGTAGTCTATATTCTAACTGTAGCCCTTCCTGTGTTCCTGGTTATCCTCTTCTGCTGTTCTGGAAAGGTAGGAAGTTTTTTTTTTTAGAATCAATTTTATAAACAAAATTGTACTTTGGGGAACATTTCAGAAACAGACCAGTGGTATGGAGTATAAGAAAACTGATGCACCTCAACCGGATGTGAAGGAAGAGGAAGAAGAGAAGGAAGAGGAAAAGGACAAGGGAGATGAGGAGGAGGAAGGAGAAGAGAAACTTGGTAAGAAACAGAGTCCAGAAAATCTGCTTTAAGGTTTTGCTCAGTTGTTTAACTTCTGTCTTAGAAGAGAAACAGAAAAGTGATGCTGAAGAAGATGGTGGCACTGTCAGTCAAGAGGAGGAAGACAGAAAACCTAAAGCAGAGGTAAAGGAAAGGGGTCACACATTTTGTTTTACCTAATTATAATGAATTTCTTTTCAATCAATAGGAGGATGAAATTTTGAACAGATCACCAAGAAACAGAAAGCCACGAAGAGAGTGAAACAATCTTAAGAGCTTGATCTGTGATTTCTTCTCCCTCCTCCCCTGCAAGAGTGGTCCTAGGAGAGGACCTGGCACACCTTAGGTTGACATTCAGAAAACTTCAAGACATCACCATCAGCAGGCTCCAGTTGAACACTAGTCTGTGTAACTTTAAACATCTAGCAGTAAATACTTGCAGTTGTGATATAAAGGACCCTGTTTCTGTAGAAAAGAAAACATTTAACATAATGGTTGTGAAATGTAACATGAAGCAAACTAACTTTTTTTTTTTTAACATCTTTGTTTTTAAAATAGAATGATAGAACTTTGCCAGTCTTTAAGATCTTGGCTTAATTTAATGTATTAATCTGTTTGTGCAAACATAATACCACCATTTAAAAATGTTAGGGAGATGAGTTGCAGTTTTTATAATAGATTTTTTTTAAAGTTTGGTATTGTAAAACATTCACACCTCTGTCCCTCAAAATTGATAATTACGTTTAAAGTGCAGTCATTTGTGGTTAGAATCTTGTTTTGTTTGCTTCCATTATTGAGTTCCTCCTAAGGAAATTGAGGAGAGGGACTGAATAGAAGCCCAAATTCATATAAAAGTTGCGTTTAAGTTGTATTAAAAATAGATATATAAGAAAAAATTCTTTCACTTGATGTTTGTTAGACCAGAAAGTGTGTGTGTTCTGTAGCTCAGTTCCCAGACAGCTTTTTAGGTAGTGGAGGAGGTGGCTTCATGTGGCACTTGGGCATTTATATTCCACTTGGGAGGGTCAGGCTGTGGCCTTCTGGAGCAGGTGGCTTGTTAAGGAATGCTAGCAGGGCATGGCACGTGAGCTCCGGAATAGATGTCTTCATCACTTCTTCCACTGTGTGTTGACACTGTTTTCCTTACCTATTTCCTCAGATCCCCAGCTTTCTCCTCTGCTATGCATTTTCTTCACAGTGCAGCTTGCAGTCCGTTGCTGAAAATGATTATAAGCCCTGCATAATGTTAAGCTTTATTGTGATTACGTGTATGTTTCTTCTTTCTTTTAAGCAGACCCATACCTTTCCAGGGTCAAAGTACAGAATAGAATACATTGATACAAAGTACAGAAAAATACTTTGATTTTTATCCATTTCTTTTACTCTGTGTAAAGACTTGAGAAGTCTAATTCACAGGCAAACCAATACAGAATTGACTGCAGTTGAACAGACTAGAAGTATTTGTGGGAGGAGTGACATGAAGCATGAGTTATCTGATTTTTTTTGTAGCTGCTATATATTTTAAGCCTTCATTTGCAATTCATGTAACAGTTGTGTCATAAATTACACAATAAAGCAGTCCTGTTCAAATTTTTTTTTAACGTGGCTTGTAGAATTTTTAAAAAAGTGATCTTAGGTTTGTTTTTTCATGCGGGATGCAGATGGGTGCTATCAGAGCCTCTCCCACACCACTATAGTGTAATAATGTTATTATTACTCTACACTGAAACGTATTCAGAGTTAGATATTATTTTAGCTTCAGTTGTTCTTTAGAGGCTTTCAAATGTACCGATGATACTGTTTCTTGCACTGAATATATAAACACTCCACAGTGTTTATATTGGGAAGATATTGGGAAGGAAATATATTTGTAAAAGATGAAGGCTGTATCTATTTTTTTTTCTTTTTAAAGTTTGTTCACTTAAATTCTTTTGAGGATGGGATGTATTTTTCTTGCTGTTCAGTGCTTTTTCCTTTTCATCTGTTGTTCTGTGGTCACAGTGACCTTAGCTACATAGCAGACTTTCCCAAATGTATTGATTACAAATAAACAGTTGTTACTTAGCAAGACCTGAAAATATGTCTGCAGGTTTCTCCTTGAAGCAAATGTGTGGGATCATTGCATTTCCAGAAATCTGCCTCCTTCACCCTCCGTTGACAGTATATGTCATGCCTCACTTTCTTCTAGCTGAGCTTTAAATCATTAGAGCTTAAATTGTCAGATCGTTCATTGCCTTTCCAGGGTTATTTAGTAAAGTTTGTTGAAAACAAAAACGCCTTTTCTTGGTTCTTTTTTCAGTTATTTTGAAGGTCCAGCATCCTGATTAAATGTCTGACACATTAATGAATGACCAGCAGCAGCTTTCAGCTCTTAAAAAGACACTTATATTTTGATTTTACATGCTGGTTACCTGTTCCATTGTTGTCAAATGCCCACTCTCCATCAGATGTGTTCCTCCATTTTCTTATCCACAAAGTACTCCTCACTTTTCAATTTGTCATGTTACTAAATGGTGTTACATTAAAGCCCTGTGTTAAGTGTCTGCTTTTGACTGAATTTCTTCATAGTAACCTTCAGTGTGTGTGTGTGACTATGTTCAATTAGTGGGTTGATCTTCGTATAATTGGCCACTATGTGAGAGTTCACTACTAGGCAGAAACTATTATGGACAGTGAAATAATGACTTTTATCTCACCACGTGAGTTTGATGCAGTCTTTTCTGTCTAGCCCTTGCCTCTTCCTGCCCATGTGATTGCGGTGCAGTAGTTTCTGTTGTATAATAGTGTGGACAGCAGCTCAGAAAAGGAGGGAATGCTACTGATAATTTGTAGATAATATTCTTTAAGACTTAGGGGAACCATTGAACTTTGAAATTTTTATTAGAAAATTATTTGTTCAGAATCAGACTCCATTATTTTACATATACTTAAATACTTTAGGGGTATTTTTGAAAGTTAGCCCAGTTTTTTATGTGCTATTAAATTTTTAGATTACATACTAAAGAAAAGTATGTACACAGAATGTAGTGCTCCTAGTTACTATTTTTTCTATTAAGAAATAGTTTAGTTCTGGTGTAAAATTTGTTTGAATGCTAAAAAAAAAAAAGCAGGACTGCATTATGGCACTTTTGCCTTGGTGGCCCACTTTCTCCATTTAAAACATTAGGATTTGTATTTTTCTGCTGCGTTTGTATGAAGACATATTTGATTGTTGTTTTCTCTTGATTTTAAAATAAAACCTCATGAGCCCTAGTAAAAAGCTAGAGTAACGAATGTTTGAACTACTGATGG